CTGTTCTCTCTGCTCTGTGCCTTGCCCCCTAGCCTTTGGCCATGCAGTCTACTGAGGCTGGAAAGCTCTCTGTAGCCTCTGCCTGTGAAACTCTTATTCTGCAGTCAAGATTCAGCTCAAACTGCGTCCTCTGTGAAAACCCTCTGCCCCCCACAGGCTATGCTTAGCACTCATTACACTGGCTAGCAAAGGCAGCCGCCACCACCAGACATGAGCACTCCACTCCACGTAGCCAGGAGATCTCTAGCCTTCCTCTCATCCACCAACCGTTTCAGCTCACCCCTGGTTGAGGTCGTTCTCCGTGTTGTCCAGCCACAGGCGAACGGCGACTGCGTTGCCCTCCCGGCACTGAGTGAAAATGTCGTCCATAGCAGCGTCCCGGCGCCGAGTCCCCTGGATTGGGGAAGCCTGAGGACTGTGGAGTGATCCAGGGAAGGAGGATGAACCCCAAGCTTTATCCTCTACAGGAGAGAAGTGTTTGTGTTGGGGGTAGGGGGCCTGAGCTGCGTCCCCGGCTAGTGGGGGTCTGTGAAGGAGTTCGGGGCTGCGGGATGATCCCTGGCTGTGTCCTCTAGACGCGAGGTAAAGGCGGGTCAGGGTGGGCAGGGGGTGACGAAGAGGTAGTGTCTGCTGAACGGATGTCCGAGAGCAGGCAACTAGACCCTATCCGCGAACAGAGTTGGGGGAAGTGGGGAGGTTCAGGCTCCGTATACTCTGGGAGAGGGGACCGGGGGTCCTCCCCAGGGTTGGCTCCGTTCCTTACTTGGGACTCAGGAGAAGTGAGGGGTGACAGGGGGCGCGGGTCCTCTCGCACTCACCGGGACTCGGGCTGCAGGATCCTTCTCCGGGGAACTCCCGTCCGGCCGCGCCCGCAGCCCGCCGCCGGCCCCGCCCCGCCCGTGGCGCTCTTGGGCAGCGCGGGCCTCCGTCCCTCCCCTCCCACCGCCTCCCTGCCCTTCTAGCCGCGCCTGGCTAAACTCGATGGTTCGCTGCGCCGCGCCGGCCGCTCTAGCAACCCCTGGCTGTCACGCTTTGGTTTCCGGGTCGGTTCTGGCAGGTCTGAGCGCTCCGACTTCCAGAGGAGCGCTGTGCACGTGGAGAAGAGCGGGGACTCGGCGACCCTGCCCTCCCGACCCTCATGTTCGAAGAGCCTGAGTGGGCCGAGGCGGCCCCAGTAGCCGCGGGCCTTGGGCCCGTAATCTCACGACCTCCGCCTGCGGCCTCCTCGCAAAACAAGGTGAGTGACTCGCGGGAGCAATGGGAGCTGTTTAGGCCCACTGTCATCCCCTGTTTTCCTCCAGGGCTCCAAGCGCCGCCAGCTCTTGGCCACATTACGGGCCCTAGAGGCAGCATCTCTTTCCCAGCATCCCCCCAGCCTATGTATAAGTGACTCTGAGGAGGAGGAGGAGGAAAGGAAGAAGAAATGCCCCAAAAAGGCATCATTTGCCAGTGCCTCTGCTGAAGTAGGGAAGAAAGGGAAGAAGAAATGTCAAAAACAGGGCCCACCTTGCAGTGACTCTGAGGAAGAAGTAGAAAGGAAGAAGAAATGCCACAAACAGGCTCTTGTTGGCAGTGACTCTGCTGAAGATGAGAAAAGAAAGAGGAAATGCCAGAAACATGCCCCTATAAATTCAGCCCAGCACCTGGACAATGTTGACCAAACAGGTACCATTGGATGTGTATATGTGTGTGTGTTGTCATGTGCACCTTCCCATCTCCCTCCCTGTAGGTCCCAAAGCCTGGAAGGGTAGTACTACAAATGATCCACCAAAGCAAAGCCCTGGGTCCACTTCCCCTAAACCCCCTCATACATTAAGCCGCAAGCAGTGGCGGAACCGGCAAAAGAACAAGAGAAGATGTAAGAACAAGTTTCAGCCACCTCAGGTGCCAGACCAGGCCCCAGCTGAGGCCCCCACAGAGAAGACAGAGGTGTCTCCTGTTCCCAGGACAGACAGCCATGAGGCTCGGGCAGGGGCTTTGCGAGCCCGCATGGCACAGCGGCTGGATGGGGCCCGATTTCGCTACCTCAATGAACAGTTGTACTCAGGGCCCAGCAGTGCTGCACAGCGTCTCTTCCAGGAAGACCCTGAGGCTTTTCTTCTCTACCACCGCGGCTTCCAGAGCCAAGTGAAGAAGTGGCCACTGCAGCCAGTGGACCGCATCGCCAGGGATCTTCGCCAGCGGTGAATGGGGGTCAGGGACTGTGAGAAGCCATACCAATATGTGACCCTTGCCTTCCACTCTCAGGCCTGCATCCCTAGTGGTGGCTGACTTCGGCTGTGGGGATTGCCGCTTGGCTTCAAGTATCCGGAACCCTGTGCATTGCTTTGACTTGGCTTCTCTGGACCCTAGGGTCACTGTGTGTGACATGGCCCAGGTAAACCCCTATGTTATCTGGCTTGTGCTCTATGTGCCTTATACAACACTCTCACTCTCCACAGGTTCCTCTGGAGGATGAGTCTGTGGATGTGGCTGTGTTTTGCCTTTCACTGATGGGAACCAACATCAGGGACTTCCTAGAGGAGGCAAATAGAGTACTGAAGCCAGGGTAAGAGCCCCCAGGACACAGATGCATGTATGTGCACTTACACAGAACTTTCTGTCTTTCTCAGGGGTCTCCTGAAAGTGGCTGAGGTCAGCAGCCGCTTTGAGGATGTTCGAACCTTTCTGCGGGCTGTGACCAAGCTAGGCTTCAAGATTGTCTCCAAGGTGAGGGCCCCAAGACATCTGTACCTGTTTTTTTTGGTTCTCACTGGGTCTTTTCTGCCCCTAGGACCTGACCAACAGCCATTTCTTCTTGTTTGATTTCCAAAAGACTGGGCCCCCTCTGGTAGGGCCCAAGGCTCAGCTTTCAGGCCTGCAGCTTCAGCCATGTCTCTACAAGCGCAGGTGACCTCTGGATCTTCCTTGAAAGGGGAGGCAGATCTCAAACTCCAGGCTCAGAACTGTGAAGACTGTTTCCAGCCTGGCTGTGAGCCAAGACCTGGTTCCTGGTGGACCCTGAGGACAAAGTGTGATAAAACCTCTGGCTCAGACTTGCTCTACTGAAGGCTTCTTGGTTATAAGATGCATAAAGTCACTGGGGCTAGCTAAACAATAAAGAGTTTATTGTGAGAACATGGGGATATCTGTCTCATGACACTTCAGGTGTTATGAAAACTAGATGGTTTGGAATTCAAGGCATCTTTAGGTTTTGCTCTTCTTTCCAACTAAGAAGCCACATGGCCTTCCTGTCCTGCCATCTCCACTCTGCTGTCATCTGATCTGTCTACAGATCAGCTTCCTCTGCTCACCCATAGCTTCTGCTCCTTCAGCTTCAGTTTGCCCAGGCCTTCAAGGTTGCAGACAGGCAGCTGTTGCTGTTTGACTCTGAGGCAACTGGTTGTCCACCAACATCTTGGCTCAAGACATCAGTCTGAGCCACCAACTTGAGACTGTTTGGTTGTCCCCATACCGAGCATTTCTAGTGGTTTATCTTTCCCCTCTCCCCTCATCTCCATTTTTGGAACCATATAGCATCAAGCCACTCCCAACACCTATTGTCCTGTGGGACTTTGGGATGTATATAGCTGAGAGCACAGATTTTGGAATCAGGTAGACCTGGATTTAATTCTTGGCCTGCTACCCAGAGGCACTTAAAGTCATTTAATCTCTGTATATCACATTCCTCATTTGGAAAATGGTAGAATTTTTGTCTTGCAGGGTGGTTGTGTGGGTTAACTGGAGAAATCTGTAGCCAGGGCTGGGAACATAGGAGGTGCTCAGTAAACTAGCTATGACTATTATGTGTTGTAAGCCTTATTGTTTTTTGAAGATCTTCCCTAGGCTGGTTGGAGGCTGAGGGGTAAAGAATGGATTTGTTGACTAAGGAAGCCTCTGGGAGAGGCTAGACCTTTCAACAGGCCTGCTTCATAGGCTATTTAATGACTTTTAATAGATTCTGAGCTTCTGTCCTTGGAGGGGTAGTGAGGGAGCTGGGTCTCTGTTCATAAACAACTTGTTGATGCCATGTGGGCTTGGGGGCATTGGGCTGTTCATTGGCGGAAGAGTCTGTCCACTATCTCTGCCTTGCAGTGGACTCAGATCAGCATGTCCTGGGAAAGCTATAGGCAAGGTGCTGAGGGAAGGTGAGTTTGAATGATAGATTCTAGGCCTCCCCCAAAAGGTATCTGCCATGTGCCCAGGTATAAAGATATGGCCTCTTGTACTTGTTTCCAGGAATACCTGACAGTACCCATTGGGAGATCATAGGTTCTATGCCCTGAGCCAGTTGGATGCCTCTAATAAGGGGATGGAGGTTTTGAAACAGGCTGTAGTCCAGAGGGCATGTTTGGAGGCTGGGCTGTGAATCATTAGGCAGGCACTACACAGTGCCTCTACACGTACTGTTCTTTCTGCTGGATATTCATCGGACTGGCAGTTTGCTCATCTTTCCGAACAGCCTAGTTGTTTCCTATTCTACTCCCAAAGCAAAATCAGTTCTTCATCTGTACTCTCAAAGTACTATGTGAAGAGTGCTACTTCAGCTTCTAAATATTGCATTGTGATTCCTTTGTGCATTTGGCTGCTGTTTTCTCAAGCCATGTTTATCTTTGTATTCCCGGAGCTTGTCATTTGAGATATAGCCAGTGTACTTATTCACCTAGGGAGAGATAAGGAATGACAGGGTCCAGTTGAGTGGGATAGATGAGAACAGGGGTGTTATAGAAACCCAGGTACTAGGGCACAAGATGAGGGCACTGTTGACTAGTCATGATGGAAGAAGTAGGCAGACAGGAGAACTTCATTAGGTAGAATTGGTGGGATGTTGAGGTTGGTAAGAGAGGAATCTGAAGTAAGTTCCAGGTTGCTCAACTGTGGGTAGGCTGGTGATGCCATTCAAAGTGTTGGATTTTAGGAAGTGGGACATGCGTGAAATCTGTGCTGGGGGTCTGGGAATCAGCAGCCTAGAGGTGGTAATTAAAGTCAGAATAGATGAGATATTCAGGGTAAGATAATGAGAAGAGAAAATGGCTCAGAATAGAACTGAGGAGCATGTCATGGATGGGTAAAGGAAAATGAAGCAGTGAAGGTGATGGAAGAGGAGAAGGTTCACCCAGAGATGTAGGAGTAAAACCAGGAGAGTTAATTTTTTTTTTTTTTTTTTTTTAAGACAGAGTCTTGCTCTGTGGCCCAGGCTGGAATGCGGTGGCGTGATCTCAGGTCACTGAAACCTCTGCCTGCTGGTTCAAGCACTTCTCCTGCCTCAGACTCCCGAGTAGCTGGGAATACAGGCACATGCCACCACGCCCAGCTAATTTTTGTATTTTTAGTAGTGACGGGGTTTCACCATGTTGGCCAGGCTGGTCTCGAACTCCTGACCTCGAGTGATCGGCCTGCCTCGGCCTCCCAAAGTGCTGGGATTACAGGCATGAGCCACTGTGCCCAGCCAGTGTTTTTTTTTTTTTTTTTTTTATGGGAGGATGGGCAGGTTGTTAGCTGTCGAGTGCTATTGAGATGAGAGAGAACTCAGAATGCAGTGGGGTAAGGATTGCTGAGTAATGTGGAGGGCCTGTTTGAGGTAAATGGCAGTGGTAAGAGGTTGCTCCATTATGAAAGCCCTCTTCCAGAGTTCCTGATAGGGCCCCAGAAGTTCATTTCTGATTGCTTTGATTTTTTTTCAGGGGAGCAGGAAGCCAGTTTATCATTTGAGAGTGAGAATAGGGGAGAGGAAATATCTTCCAGGCCCACAGTGCATAGAAATACCCAGTCAGGGCAAAATGATTTATCTGTTTACCTCTCCTCATCACTTGGGCCCAGAGCAATCAGCAGTGATTAGGTAGAGAGGAGCCGAGCAGAGGGAAGAGCATACCAATCACTCCTCCCTTTCCCAGTGCAGGCTCCTAGACTTAGCTGGGGCAGAGCTGGGAGAGGAAAAAGGGATTTAAAACTGCAACAGGTGCAGATTATTGTTACACAGGATTAGACATTCTAATTAATTGAGATTATGTTTGTTCCTTAAACTGATCACAGGACTATCTATTAAGAACATCACAACCTCGCTGCAGCTTTTCTCCATAGCAGGGAGAGTACCTCCCAGTGAATAAAATTTGGAGGGTGGTAAGAGACAAGAATAAAATTGGGTTTGGTTATCCGTGCCTCATGCTTGTTCAGCATCCCTTTGAGAGTTCTCCAAATAAATAGTTACTGCTTCTGCAGTTATTGGTGTGCTCCAGCTTCTGTTCCCATAATATAGTCCAGTCCTAAGGGAACACAGTTCTAAAAGAAACAACATGATCTTGGCAGAGACACCGCTCAGCTCCAAACCCAACCATTTATGTAACTGCACAAAACTCTCTACAGCTTTTCACAGAGACCAGTAATTAGAACCTTTCATCCCCTGGTCATCCTCCTTCCCAGGTGAATTCTCTGACCAGCCATCTGGTTTTAGGATACCCAACTCCTGCAGTAACTGCCTTACTGGTGGTCTAATTGCTTCTACTCGTGTCCCTAAAGCAATTAATTTTCCACACAGCCATGTGATCTTTTTAAAATGTAAATCAGCTTATGTCACTTCTCTGCTTAAAATCCTTCAATGGATTCTCACTGCCTCGAGAACAAAAGACAAACTTTTCAGGCCCCGTGTGATCTTGCCCAGGCCTCCGTCACCATCACCATCTGCATCTTAACCCACTCCTCCCCTTTCACAAAACTCCAGCCACACAGACTTGCTTTTTATTCCTCAAGCTTTCCAAACTGTTTCTACTGAGAGTCTTTGCACATGCTCCATCTTCCTTGAATACTCTTTCCCCAGTGAGCTCATTTTCATCTTCCTGAATTCATACCACTATTACCTTTGCTTCTGTGGAAGAAACTGGCCAGATGCTCACCCAAATGTCCTCTTTCTGGACACAGGTAAACTGCATTTCCCAGCTCCATGCATCTAGGCCTATGTGAGTAGTTCTCAACAGTGGAAAATGAGTGGAAGTGATGTTTCAATACTAGACCAAGGCAGTTAAAGGGTGGCTGAGCCATTTCCATTATTCTCTTCCTCCTTCCTCTTCAAGGTAACCTTGAAGCACATGTTTTGACGGTGATGGAGTCATAGCATAGAAGAAGTCTGAATACCTGAGTTACTATTTAGGGCATAATAGCTACTTGACCAAAAACATCCATATTGGACTTTGAACAAGAAAATAAACTTGATTACATTCTGCTAGTGAGTTTTGAGGGTGTTTTAGCAGTTATCATTATATACACTGGATATATCTTCTATGGTATCCTGTCCACCTTACTCTTGACCACAGTACCCTCTTTGTTTCCTTCAGGGTGTTTCAGATATTTAATTATCTTGCCAGATGCCAGTCAACACTTTCTTTTTGTCCCATGAGTTTAAAATCAGGGGAAAACATGTACTCCCAATAGGAAGTTGAGATACTCTTTTTTTTTTAAATCCGTCATTGTGACTGTGACCGGAAAAACAAATCCCACTAAAGAATGTCCTAAACAGATGTTTTTTTTTGTCATATAACCTGGAGTTAGGTGATTTGGCATTGGTTCTGGAGCTGAAGGATGTTAGGGATGAGGTCTCTGTAGTTTTCTTGTCTCATGGTCACGAAATGAAGTGTTATTGATTAAGCAGGGATGCCCTACTTAGTATTAGACTTCTTGGAAGTCTCCTTAATTGCCACAGCCCCTATCTTTTTGGCTTCGTTTCAAGGGTCCTTCTACATTGTTAATACTCTGGTATAAATACGTTCCATTATTCCCTATAACATGACTGAAACCAATCTAAAGTATTAACATTTTAAATATGTTTTTGGGCCAAGTGCAGTGGCTCTTATCTGTGATCCCAGCTACTAGGAAGGCTGAGGTGGGAGGATTGCTTGAGCCCAGGAATTTCAGGCTGTAGTGAGCTATGATTGTGCCACTGTACTCCGGCCTGGATAACTGAGATCCTGTCTCAATAAATAAATAAAACAATTATATATATGTATAATATATAATATTATATATACAT